TTGTCTGTGCAGCCACCGGGTTCTCTCCGGCGTTCCCACCCCGCCCCTTCTCCGACACCAGTCCCCGCCCTCCGCAGCTCCTCCCAGCGCCTCAGCAGCCGGCCGGCGCCGGCAGGGAAGGCTCGCCGAACCCTGGCCCACTGGCCGCAGCGGCCGGAGGCTTGGGCGCTGTCGGAGGGCGGCAGTCTCGGGCAGCCGTAGTCTCGGCGGGCGGCGGTGAAAAAAAGCGTCCCCCAGCCCCGCCAATTCGGCACCCCCGGGAAGACGCTACTTCTCCGATCCCTGAGCCCTCGCCCACCACCGCCGAGCCAGAGGGCACAGGGCGGCCCTGGCAATCCTCGAGCGCCAGGCTGGGCCGCGGAGCTGGCGGGGCGGCGGGGCCCGAGGCGCAAAGCCCGCCCTTCGCCCAGCCCCATCGGTGGGGATCAGCCCAGAGGGCGGGAGCAGGGAGTGGAGACGGGGTCCTCACCCCCAGCCCCTCCCCTTTCTCCGCCCGGCACAAACCGGGAGCCGCCCCGGCCCCAGCGCCTTCTTCCCCGCCCAGGCAGACGCGACCCGCCGAGGCAAAGCCTTAGGAAAAAGCCCCGCCCTCTGGCAGGCTACCCTCCGGACCCCAAGTGCGCCGCGCGCGGCTGCCAGCCACTGCCGGCTGCTACGCATGCGTGACTGCGAACTGGGCCAAGCGCCCCCGGAGGCGCTAAGCTTGCGCCCTGAGGCGGTTTCCGTTCCCGGACGTTTGGACTCTGTCCTGGAGAAGGGGAAGGAAAAAGTAAGACGTAGAAGTACACTGAGACTTCGTCACACATAAAACAAGCACGACAAAGAAAGAGGGCGCGAAGGGACTCCTGGAAGAAATTGAGTCTACATTTAAGATCACCCTAAAAGTAGTGACGGCCTCTTCATTACTCCAAACCCCAGATTTAAGTCGGTAGGACGTCTTCGCGTTGACTTGTGGGGAATGTAGTTTCGATGCTGCCGGCGCGTTTTGTTTGCGACAGAAACTACAACCCCCAGGGGCCACCGCGACGTTGCCTGTGGGTGCCCGCGAACCAACGGTTAGCGGTGGCAGGGGCTGACTGAGAGCGTCTGCTTGGTAAGCACTGTAAGCTGGGTTGTCACCTTTCCCTTTATTAACTTAAGCTATTCATATTTCCTAGAAAATGGATCCTCACTTCTTCACTTGGATATAATAATATAGACTGCCGACATTCTGGGAACTGATCAGTCTTCCAGCTTCCAGTGTGGTGCCCTCCCTCAATTGTGCTGAGTGTCCCCCAATCCAGAGATATTCTGTAATTTCTTCCTCAGAAAGAAACAAAACAAAATTCTGATCTTCCCAGATGAAGGTAGAGTACTCTTCTGGCTGCATGGAAAGACAATGTTGTATTAATTTTTTTTTTTTTTTTTTAGACAGAGTCTTTCTCTGTCACCCAGGCTGGAGTACAGTGGCACGATCTCGGCTCCCTGCAACGTCCGCCTCCCGAGTTCAAGTGATTCTCCTGCCTCAGCCACCCGAGTAGCTGGGTCTACAGGTGTGCGCCACCATGCCTGGCTAATTTTTGTATTTTTAAGAGAGACGGGGTTTCACCATGCTGGCCAGGCTGGTCTCGAACTCCTGACCTCGTGATCCGCCTGCCTCAGCCCCTCAAAGTGCTAGGATTAGAGGTGAGCCACCGCGCCCGGCCTTATATGTTGTAATGATACTATATCATTCCTTTATTCTCTACAGATAATGGATTCTGAATTAATGCATAGTATAGTAGGAAGCTATCATAAACCTCCAGAAAGAGTATTTGTTCCCTCATTCACCCAGAATGAACCATCTCAGAATTGCCATCCTGCAAACTTAGAAGTTACCTCTCCTAAGATACTTCATAGCCCAAATAGCCAAGGTAATGCTGATATAAAATTTGAAGAATGGTAACTTAAAATATCAACAAAATTTTTTTTCAACAGCTCTTATTTTAGCCTTAAAAACTCTTCAGGAAAAAATTCATCGTTTAGAGCTGGAGAGAACACAAGCTGAAGATAACCTGAACATTCTTTCCAGAGAAGCAGCACAGTATAAGAAGGCCTTAGAGAATGAAACAAATGAGAGAAATCTGGCACACCAGGAGCTGATAAAGCAGAAAAAAGGTAAGAAATGCAGTAGTTCTCAGAAACCGGGGCTTTTCCTAATTGAATACCCTTTATTTCATAGATATAAGTATACAGTTAAGCTCAGCCCAGTCTCGTTGTACTCTTCTAGAGAAGCAACTAGAATATACAAAGAGAATGGTTCTCAACGTAGAGCGAGAAAAGAACATGATCCTAGAACAACAGGTGAGCATATTTTCTATAAGGAATGATAATATCAGGGTTGCTATTTTATTTTTATCCTTTCTAGGCCCAGCTTCAGAGGGAAAAAGAACAAGATCAGATGAAGCTGTATGCAAAACTTGAAAAGCTTGATGTCTTAGAAAAAGAGTGTTTCAGACTTACAACAACTCAGAAAACTGCTGAGGTAAGCTTTCTTTGAAGTGATGACAACAGGAAATGTAACAATCTTAGTTTTTACTCTTTTGCAGGACAAGATTAAACATTTAGAAGAAAAACTTAAGGAAGAAGAACATCAGCGTAAGCTATTTCAAGACAAAGCTTCTGAGGTAAATATAGCACTATATAATCTATCACAGTACAATGTTATAACCTTTTTTTTAAATATTACAGCTTCAAACTGGACTTGAAATCAGTAAAATTATAATGTCTTCAGTTTCAAATCTAAAGCACTCCAAGGAAAAGAAGAAATCTTCAAAGGTGTGCATATAAAATTTTTTCCCAAACAAAAACTTGTTTACGTTTTTTTCTTGCCAATCTCTAGAAAACTAAATGTATAAAGAGACGACCACCTTGGCAAATTTGTTCAAAGTTTGGAGCACTGCCTTTTGTGGCTGAAAAGGTGAGAGGGGATAAAATGAAGATAGTCGTTCAAAAAAACTCCTGTTTTGTTGTAAGTGCTATTTAAATATCTTCAGTCATTTACTGTGAATGCAAGTATGCAAAACTTTTTGCAGATGAGGCAACATCGTGACCCACATATCCTTCAGAAACCTTTTAACGTGACTGAGACTAGATGTCTCCCCAAGCCTTCTAGAACAACTTCCTGGTGTAAAGCTATTCCTCCTGACTCAGAAAAGTCCATTTCCATTTGTGACAATTTATCTGAACTTTTGATGGCAATGCAAGATGAGCTGGACCAAATGAGCATGTAAGTATTTATATTCTTTTTTTTTTTCAAGAAATACTGCTTAATATTTGCTATTCTTTCATAGGGAGCACCAAGAACTACTGAAACAAATGAAGGAAACTGAAAGTCATTCAGTCTGTGACGACATAGAATGTGAACTAGAGTGTTTACTCAAGAAAATGGAAATTAAAGGAGAACAAATCTCCAAACTGAAGAAGCATCAAGACAGTGTAAGAAGGCTTTAGTAAGAGATTTTAATAAAGACTAAAATGTTAGATTTTTTTTTCTCTCCAGGTCTGTAAACTGCAGCAAAAAGTTCAAAACTCAAAGATGAGTGAAGCTTCAGGTATTCAGCAAGAAGACAGCTACCCTAAAGGATCAAAGAACATAAAAAATAGCCCCAGAAAATGTTTGACTGACACTAACCTTTTTCAGAAAAACAGCAGCTTTCATCCAATACGAGTTCATAATCTTCAAATGAAATTGAGAAGAGATGATATCATGTGGGAACAGTAACAAAACAGCAAAACTGTCACCTTAATGAACTTTGTCAGTGAGACCTTGAATTGTCTAAAGTGGTTTTAATTTAATATAACTTTGTGACATTTTGAATCATGTTTCTAGTTTCTATAAAACATGAAGTTGCAGTATTTAAAAATTAATGCCTAATGACCTGGTGGGTTCCAAATAATAAATTAATTGCTTTTTTATTTTTCTTATTGATTGAAGCCCGTAACCTCATCTTGTCTTAGAAACATTGTTGGCTTTGCAGATATCTTAAGCTAAATTTAAGAAATTGTACTAGATTGACAATATTCAAAATTGAGTTAAATCCAAGCTACAAGTACCATTCATTCCACTTTTCATTTAGTAGGTTTGGAACCTTAAAAACCAATGTTCAATGAACAGAGTTCAGAAAGATCATTTAGCTTTCCTGGTGCCTTCTTTCTATTTTGTTTTAGAGCTGTGAAATGTTTTTCTCTTTTGGAAAAGGAAAAACTTAATAGTTACACAGTTTTGTGAAGAAGCCTTTAATCCAAGTTTTATGAGACAGTAGGAACCTATAGCTACTTAATTTTTAGGAGACAGTAATTCAGTTGCAGAAGCTTTCCTCTGCTATTCCCATTCTCTTTTACAAAACTAGTTTTTTTTAAAAAATCAATGATCAATTTTATCTTACTACTTTATAACTTTTGCTGACTTTTATTCTTTGCATTGTATGTAATGTCCATCAGTATAAATTGAGACTGTGAATTTCTAGGACCCACAAAAGTGGTATTTTTTTTTTGTACAAGAAAGTATAGAGGAAGAGGAAGCTGGGCATTAAATTACCTCATCCAGCAGAAATTCACGGTAGTATGGTATATTTTTATTTTTTATATTTTAAAATCAATAATGTCAAATGTCATTGTGTATGCATGCTTTATAATAAATTTACACTTGATCATTTTTCTGGAAGCCTATGGGAACTAGTACAACTCTTCTGAACTCTTGGTTTCTCACTCAAATCCTCTGAGGCAACTGGGGAACTAGAGTCATGAACTGAATTAGAAATAGAGGACAGAGAGAAAAGATATAATAGAATGGAGGAGCTCAAATATAGGGTAGCAGTTTAAGAGATGGTGATTCCTAAGGGACAGAGTTGGAAGTACATATTTACTGAATTCTTTGAACCCACAGCTGATGGAATGTTCAAGCTATAGATGTGAAAGAATTTTTAGGTCAGGATCTTGGGAAGCTAAGGAGAGCAATTTTTAAAAGACAGTTTTTCTGTTTTCCTAGGAAATTCCCAAGAAGCTTGTGTAGGAAAAAGTTGGTAATTATGGATCTTTTGGGGAGGAAGAGAACTATAATTCATTCTAATGGTGAGGAGAGATACCATGTTAGAATACCTTCCATACCTGGAAGTGGGGAAGTGACTGAAGATGGGCACATTGATGCTTGAAATTGTCCTTGAAAGTAGTTAATGGCAGAGATCAAAATTTCCTCCTGTTGTAAATAGTGCATGTGCCCTTTGCCAGCTTTCACTCCCACTCATTCACACCCTTAGCTCCTCAGCCCTGGAGATGTTCCATAGGGTGTTTGATCTAAACTCAGTTGCATCACCTTACCTGTTTTTCTACTTTGCCTTTCCTCCTTGAGGATATGAGTTTTATAGCTTAAGCTTAGCTTTTTGCTAAACTTTTTAGCTTTCTGCTATCCACCAGGACCATAATGCAGACCTATAGTTCTGTGCCTTTGTTTTCTATACATTTAGGAAGGTGGCTGAATATATTTAGTTATTAATAATTCATTACTTGTGAAAAGGTATTGCTTTAAAAATTATCATTAAAAATTTAAAAACCGTCCAGGCGCGGTGGCTCACACCTATAATCCCAGCACTTTGGGAGGCCGAGGCAGGCAGATCACGAGGTCAGGAGATTGAGACCATCCTGGCCAACATGTGAAACCCTGTCTCTACTAAATTACAAAAATTAGCCGGGTGTGGTGGCGCATGCCTGTAATCCCAGCTACTTGGGAGACTGAGGCAGGGGAATCGCTTGAACCTGGGAGATGGAGGTTGCAGTGAGCTGAGATCTCACCACTGTACTCCAGCCTGGTGACACAGCAAGACTCTGTCTCAAAAAAAAAAAAAAAAATTAAAACCATTTTAGGAACATGGAATATTTCAACTGAGAATTTTCTTAAAAATTAGTCCAGTGTAGTAGAAAAAACCACAACTTCAGAGCTAGGAAACTTGGTTTCAAATTCTGGGACTCTACCATTTAATAGCTTGGACAAGTCAGATAACTTTCTGGAGCCTCAGTTTCTCATCTGTAAAGTGAGGATTATACTAATATCTCCCTCACAGGACTATACTAATTTGTTGTGAGGAGTTAATGAAATAACATGGGAAAGCACCCAGCAGAAGAGTTGACACTTATTAAACACTCAATAAATATTTTTTGAATCTGAGTGGCAAAAAAAAAAAAAAAATGTAGAACACATGTTTGCATGGGTTGAAGCCTAAAAGCAAACACCTAAATATATTATTGGTAAAAGTGGGAATATTCTCACTTATTTTGGTTTTTATCTCTTTCTGTGTGCCTGAAGGGAAATGGCTTTGTCATCTTTCCTAGCCCAGGTTTCTAATGGGAGGGGGTAAAGAACACAGTCCTGTCATTGTGCTGAAACATGTAACCACACACAGCAAATAGGTTTGGAGTATGGTGTGGTTGTTGAGGTGACATTTATTATTGAGAGACAATGAAGAATGGTGTCTTGTTGCTTCATCACAGCTACTGAACTCACAGACTGCCTGCTTGCCAGAGCCTTTGACTCCTCAGGGGGTGGAGCAAAAGATTTCTTTCCTGGATGGAGCAGTCAGTCTATGGTCAGTGTAAGAGTTGCTGTAGCAACCTCACAGCTGTGCTCTGTCTAGCAGAAACTTGGTATGATTTCACGGATTTTGTTCACTTAAGTAAAAAACAGATTTGTTTGGTTTTTATGTAATTAGAAATTGAAATAATGGAATTGGAATTTTCTAGCCAAGGCAGGTCTCAATTTTGATGAAACTGAAGCCAGAAAGTTCCAGTGTTTGAAGCAGCAGGTATTGTGACTATATTCTGATACTGGAAATGGGAGTTGGAATCCTGAATTAACTGTACTTGGGTGGATCATTGGCAACCCAGCCATTTTTATTAGGTTGTAGATAAAGACAGGAGGGTCAGAGGGAAATGTTCAGTTTTCAACAATGTAAGATTAAAGTGGGAGATACTTAGTACATAGTAAGTTAACTGGCTGGGATAATGTAGATAATGTACTTGAAAATTATTTTTGAGCTTTTTTGGTAGCTTTCTTACTTTATTCCTTTTTTTCTATACCTGCCAGTAGATGTGAGAGCTTTTCTTACTTTAAAAGTGTAATTTTAACTATAAATGTATATTCTTTTTTTTTTTTTTTTGGTGGGCATGGAGTCTCGCTGTGTCACCCAGGCTAGAGTGCAGTGGCACGATCTCAGCTCACTGCAACCTCCACCTCTCAGGTTCAAGCTATTCTCCTGCCTCAGCCTCCCGAGTAGCTGGAATTACAGGCACCTGCCATACACCCAGCTAATTTTTGTATTTTTAGTAGAGATGGGGTTTCACTGTGTTAGCCAGGATGGTCTGGATCTCCTGACCTCAGGTGATCCGCCCACCTCAGCCTCCCAAAGTGCTGGGATTACAGGCATGAGCCACTGCGCCCAGCCTAAATGTGTATTCTTATCCATGATAAGAGATCAAAAATTAAATAAAAATTTTACTTGTAATGTGAGAAATCAATCTAAGGGGGGAAGAGGCCAGTTGGTTATGCACAATGGAAGGAGTGCATTGTGGACAGAAATGCAACAGCTGCCATTATTGGTGTAGAGTAAATAATGAAACTCCTAATGGGGTTTCCTGGAACAATATTCAGCTGTAACTAAAGCTTTATCTACTGAGAACATTTAATTGTAGGTGACGTGTAGATAAGTATAAGCTGACACTCAGACATATGACAAGACAACCTTCACTAAGGCATAATAGCAACTGTGAGATTTTTAAAAAACTATGCGTGCCATTGCACCTTTTAATTAAAGTGAGATGAGGATAAATAAAAATAATATTGACTGTCACTCATCTGAAAATAAATTTACTTCTTGGTAATTAAATAGACCTTCTCAATGCCTCAGCCTTTTTCTTCATATTCCATCTACTTGTTTTCATGTAACTTTGTCTTTCAATTCGTTTTTGTTTTTTTTTTCCTGTAAGGAGAATTAGACATAGAAAAATTATAAATTTAAGCCTTAAAATAATGTCTGGGCCAGAGTTTGTTGTTACTTTTGCTGTAGATTGTTTACTTAAAGAATTAGGTGAATTTTTTTTTTCCTGGTAGGTTTATTGGGAGTGTTCTCCATATTGATATAGATGGATCCATTTCCCATTTGGGGCTGAGCACTGTGTCTTACGCCTGTAATCCCAGCACTGTGAGAGGCCGAGGCAGGCGGATCACCTAAGTCAGGAGTTCAACACCAGCCTGGCCAATGTAGTGAAACCCTGTCTCTACTAAAAATAAAAAAAAATTAGCTGGGTGTGGTAGCATGCAGTCCAGCTACTCGGGAGGCTGAGGCAGGATAATTGCTTGAACCTGGGAGGCAGAGGTTGCGGTGAGCCGAGATTGTGCCACTGCACTCCAGCCTGGGCAACAGAGCAAGACTCTGCCTCAAAGCAAAAAAAAAAAGAAAAGAAAAGAAAAAAGGAATAGCCCAGTATTGTTTGTTTGGGGAGGGGCAGGGTGTGGTTCCACCAACTGTGGGCACCAGAATGGTGCTTTCTTTGATACTATGCTAAGAGGAAGAGGTTTGAGAGCCAAGAGTTCTTTATTTGGATATTGGTATGTTTGACTTGTTCATCAGTGAGTATTTATTGATCTCTAATTATTGATCTCAAAATACTGTATTAGCTACTATGGAATTCCGTTTTCAAGTTGCTTATAGTCTTGAGGAGAGATAAGATGTATATATATTTAAAAGGAAGAAAACAGTAAGTGACATGAAAGGCATAATGACAACCACAGAGCAGATGCTCAAATATTTATTTGCCTACTAAATGTTTGTTCTCATCTATCGATAAAGTGCTTAAGAAGTTGGCCTGTTTGTAATTTCTTCATTTTCTATCTATCTTGATTTATATACCTTCACCTTTTTAAATTTTTTGCCTGGTAGCAGTATTGGTCTAGGATTTTCACTCTTTATTAGGCTTCTTGATTGAAGATACCAGTTCCTTTAGTAATTTCAAAATGCCGGCCATAGCCAGTCTATAATCCAATTCAAAGGCATGAGTGGAAAAAGTGGGTATGAAACAATGAAGTAAATGGAGAAGTGGGGGAAAATCAAGCAATAATCACTTAGACTAAAACAGAACAATAAGAATTATACAGAAAGGTTATATTCTAGAGGCCAAGTATTGACTTGCACAGAATTGTGTAAATGATTGCCATTCACTTCCCTTATGAACTTAAGCCACTCAATTTCTGCATACTTCAGCCTCCTCATTGGTTGGATCCAGTCAGTGTTTTTCATAGTACATACAGTCATACCGGTGGATTGTCAAATCAATTTAGCGGGTCACTACCAGCATTTTTTTTTTTTTTTTTTTTTTGAGATTGGAGTCTCGCTCCTTCACCCAGGCTGGAGTGCAATGGTACAATCTCGTCTCACTGCAACCTCCACCTCCCAGGTTCAAGCAATTCTCCTGCCTCAGCCTCCCAAGTAGCTGGGATTATAGGTGTGCACCACCATGCCCTGCTAATTTTTTGTATTTTAGTAGAGATGGGGTTTCACTGTATTGCCCAGGCTGGTCACGAACTCCTGAGCTCAGGCAATCTGCCCGCCTCAGTGTCCCAAAGTGCTGGGATTACAGGCGTGAGCCACCATGCCTGGCCAGCATTTTTTAAATGATATAAAATAGTATTGAAAATATCAGAATGTGGCCAGGTGCGATGGCTCACGCCTGTAAAATCTTAACACTTTAGGAGGCCGAGGCGGGCAGATTGCCTGAGCTCAGGAGTTCAAGACCACCCTGGGCGACATGGTGAAATCCCATCTCTACTAAAAATACAAAAATTAGCCGGGCATGGTGGTATGTGCCTGTAATCCCGGGTACTCGGGAGGCTAAGGCCAGAGGATTGCTTGAACCAGGGAGGCGGAGGTTGCAGTAAGCTGAGATTGTGCCACTGCACTCTAGCCTGAGCAGCAGAGTGAGGCTCCATCAGCAAAAAAAAAAAAAAAAAAAAAGATCAGAGTGCATCACACATAATTAAGGTAGCTTATGTTTTGTGAAACTTTGTGAGTACGGGTTGTCATTTTTAATGTAGCCCTAAATGTTTTTTAGGGAAGAAAAAGTTGGCTTTTAATAAGTATTCAGTGAGAATGAATTTGAAGGGTGTGGAGAAAAGTGGAATAGCCAATTTAAAATAGGAATACTCCCAAGTCCCCTGTTATGGATGTGCCAATCTATTGTTTATCCCAGAAATATTGTTTCATGTGTTTTACAGATAACAAGTCTCATTTTAATCAATACTGTTGCATTTCCTGGTCTATAGAATACAATTTTCAAACACTAGCCAACTTACCTTAGAGAAATACTGGTTTTCTAATGTGGGCAAATAAATACATTCAGTATGAATCCCTTAACAAAATGACCTCATTATGCTACCTCTTGGTAAAATCTAACCAAGCATGAGTCTTATGATTAAGAAAGAAATTTGCTCTGTAGGTGCTTCAGACAGTTTTACAACCAATAAGAATGTGAGATTTGTCGGAGAAAAACTATCTGCATGTCTCCAATCTGAAGAGAGCAAAGATCTGTTATTTGACAAACCCTATTTTTCCGAGCATCAACAGTCAGTGGCACCATGAAAATTAAAAACCTGATAATACCACCAATGTAGTACTCTTTAAAAACATGTCATCTTACTCAGCAATCAACCTGATTGAATATTTTAAAATGAATAAGTGGATAAATATCTTACCTGAAAGATAGCTTCATTAAATAAACTAACTCCTGAGAGGATTTCTTTGGCCTTTAATATCCTATTTAATAGATTTCTTATAACCATATCAGCAAAGCCACTCTGCTCTGGACAATGGTCAGAAGGTAGGAAGAAGTGTTATAGGGTAATGAGCAATAATAAGGCCACCAAATATAATCCCATTGTAATGGGATTCTACCCACTTGTAGAAGTTTATTCACCACTACAAATTACTAAAGTTAACCTAAACAATTAAAGAAAGAAATCTTAGTCTTTAAGAACAGAGGATTGTAAAGTGAGCCAGACCTTCCAATCAGCTAAAATAATGTAAAATAATGTACTTTTCAACCTGACTTGGCTTAATGTAGTTAAGTAAATTTTAGGATAGGTTCTAAAAAACCTTGAGAGGCATTTTGTTGTTGTTGTTGTTGTTGTTAGTTTGCCTTAAAGTTAAATGTACATTGACCTTTGGTATTTCTTAGAAAAACCTGTTACTGAACCTAGTACAGAATGTGAATCATTTCATGCCTGAAATACAAGATTGATGTTTACAGGGCAATTGTCCAGAATCTTGCTGAATTGGAAAGTATTTCACTCTTCATCACTGTAGATCCGTTTAACTTTACAAATGTGTTATTTAAAACATAAACCATTTTGGTGCACAGGAAACCCACTTAAAATTAAATTTTAAAAAGCTCTCGAGAAGTCTGTGGAACATTTATGGTTTTATAACTTACAATTTCTAGCAAAAGTATCTTTAATATCTTACAAAATATTTTCAGAGATAGCTTATCCAAAATATGTAATACATGTGAGAGAATAGCACTGTTGAAATGCTTGAACACATAAAAAGCATTATTGCCTTCATTTTCCCTGAAATGAACCAAGCTACCAATTTAAAGCTGGGAAAGTCAGTACCAGAGTTAAAAACAAGTTACTTTAAAGATATCTGCTTTTACTTTAATCTAAAAAATAATTGATTTTTTAAAAAACTTATTCTATTTTATGTATATAACTTCTCCTTTATAAGCTTAGAAAAATTTATATCAGTATTACATTCTTGATTCTCTCAAGGTATGATTTAAATGGTGGACACTTAAGCCAAAATTTCAAACAGGTTCTTTTTTCTTTGTTCTTTTACAGAATGGCTCTCAAGTCGAAAGAGGGCTGTGCCTTTGGTGTTTGGGTATGATATATTTGCCTGTGATTTCTCATTCTCAGAGCATTCCCATAAATAATGCCACAAAGTAGAGTTTGATTTTTTTTTTTTTGAGACGGAGTTTCGCTCTTGTTGCCCAAGCTGGAGTGCAATGGCGCGATCTCAGCTCACTGCAACCTCCGCCTCCCAGGTTCAAGCGATTCTTCTGCCTCAGCCTCCCAAGTAGCTGGGATTACAGGCATGCGTCACCACACCCGGCTGTTTTTTTTTTTCGCATTTTTAATAGAAACGGGGTTTCACCGTGTTAGCCAGGCTGGTCTCGAACTCCTGACCTTAGGTGAACTGCCCGCCTCAGCCTCCCAAAGTGCTGGGATTACAGGTGTGAGCCACCGCGCCCTGCCTAGAGTTTGATTCTCTTAAACCGTTCTACTAAAATACTATCAGTTTAAACTACCATCTACAGAAATAAAAAACATAAACCACTAAAAGATTAAAGCATTTAGGAGTTTATATGCAAAGAAGTCTTGCAAGGGAGTACAAGCTTTAGGAGGACAGGCTTATCAAATTAAAAAATGAAAAAACCTACAAAATTACCAAAGTCACCAAGTTTAGTTATTCTTTTCATGGTGGAAAACAGTTTCCTCAGATAATCATCATATCAGAGGTCATCATGTATCCTTAGATATCAGCATTGCCAAGACCAGGGATATAGTTATTAGTAATTTACAGGAAAGGCTCAAGGTTTCATTTACATGGGAAATGAGAACTAGACAGTGTGGTGACTGTTTTTGTTGTTAACCTTACCTCAGTGTTTTATCTCGGGTGGTCCCCAAGACCACCTTCAGGATCAGTGATTCACTGGAGGGACTCACAGAACTCAGAAAAGCTGTTAAGTTATGGTTATGGTATATTATAGCAAAAGAATATATATTAAAATCAGCAGCTGAAAAAAGGCACATAGGGCAAAGTCTGGGGGACACCAGGCACAAGCTTCCAGTTGTCCTTCACCTGTGAAGTCATGTAGACAGACCATAATTCTCTCAGCAGACAGACCATAATTCTCTCAGCAACAATGTGTGACAACATTCTTGGAGAATTGCTAACCAGGGAAGCTCCACCAAGCCTTGGTGTCCAGATTTTTTCTTGAGGGTTGGTCACGTAGGCATAGCATGACTGATAGCCCATGTGGCTGACCTTCAGTTTTCAGCCCCTCCAAAGATGGAGCTGATACTACATGGCCTAAGGACTTCACCATTAATCACATTGTTAGCTTAGACTACCTGGTATGGCCTAAGGCCCCCAAGTAAATTAAAACATTCATATCAGGCAGGATAGTCCAAGGACTTAGAGGTTATCTTGAATCTGGACACAGGACAAACATTTCTTTGGAATGTGAAAAGTTTACACAATCAAGACTTGCTATGTTGATCCTTTACTGCGGTATTGTTTTTTGTTTTCTGACCCAAAAGTGATGTGCATTGCTTACCTATCATGGCCTCTGGTTAAGGTGTCAGTCTTGCCTCCAAATTTCCTCCTAAAGCATGGAATTGGCCATAAATTTGCTTAGTGATTTTCTGATTTAGTATCATTAGTTTGATGACTAGTTTTATTATGTGAGTGTGATAAAAGGTTACGCTTAGTATACAAAGACCTTCTTATAAGTCTAGTTAATAAAACTAGGGCCATGTGTTACTACAACATAGGAGTTAACTTTGTCTGGAGGCTTTTTCAAGCCCAAGAGGTTGTCATTTCTTTATGTGTAAGATACTGCCCACATACTATACTGAAGTCAGGAACCAAGAACCGGTCAATTTACCTCAGCCAAGTTGCTTGGACTGCTTTGCTTAATAATGGGTTTGCCATATCTACTTTAATGAGATGTGTGGCATGGTGATGGTTACAAAAGTGATTTGTTAATTATTGCCTGGTAGGAAGGAGAACATGTTTTTTTTGAACCTATGCAAATAGCCACATGTCTGTGAAAAGTAAAGGGATACTTTTGTGTAATATTTAACCATGTATACCATTGTTTGTGTACTTTTTAATTGTGTCATTTTCTACAGTATTATTTTTGCATTTTCCTGACACTGTATTACTTACAAGTTATATTAATAATTTTTATTAATTTTTTTCCTGAATCCTAAAAGGTCAGTTGGAACATGAGACCATTTAAAGAATATTATTTCCTTCCAGTTTATTCAAGGGTGGCCTATTGAGAGTTTGAGATAAAGAAGAAAGGAATCTTTCCTTTCCTTCCCCCTCAGCCCGCCCCCTACCTTTCTTTTTTTTTTTTTTTTCTTTTCAGGGTCTTGTTCTGTCACCCAGGCTGGAGTGGAGTGAATGCAATCAAAGCTCACTGCAACCTCAAACTCTTGGGCTTAAGCAGTCCTCCTGCCTCTGCCTCCCAAGTAGCTGGGACTACAGGTGCATGCCACCACACCTGGCTAATTAAAAAAAAAAAAAAATTTTTTTTTTTGAGGAGACGCGGTCTCACTTTGCTGCCCAGGCTGGTCTCAAACTCTGGGCTCAAGCAATCCTTCCACCTCAGCCTCCCAAAGCTCTGGGATTACAGGCATGAGCCACTGTGCCCGGCAGAATTTTTCTGTGTCCATTAGAAATAGAAATCAGTCACATGCTATGATTTCAATATGTCACTCAAAAGCCATGTGTTGGGGCTGAACGTAGTGGCTCACGCCTATAATCCCAGCACTTTGGGAGGCAAAGGAAGGTGGATCACTTGAGGTCAGGAGTTTGAGACCAGCCTCCAACATGGTGAAACCCCGTCTCTACTAAAAAAAAAAAAAAAATTAGCTGGGTGTGGTGGCATGCACCTGTAGTCTCAGCTACTCATCAGGCTGAGGCAGGAGAATCGCTTGAACCCAGGAGACAGAGGGTGCAGTGAGCCGAGATCATGCCATTGCACTCCAGCCTGAGCCATAGAGTGAGTCTTGGTCTCAAAAAAAAAAAAAAACCTTGTGTTGGAAACCATCTCCAATGAAGCAGTGTTAGGAGATAGGGCCTAATGGATATAAATTACAGTGTCTAAGATGGATACTTTACTCTTTTCTTTTGAGAAGGGAGAGAGTATGTTATGCACTGAGAACTTTTCAGATTTCTTGCAGAGGTCATAATGTTCCAGACAAGCTGGCAGCAATCATTCCCATCCCATCACAGATCCAGGCTTATTTGTAGAATGGTTACACAAACCAAGCAAAACCTTCTGTAAAGTTTCTACCCTTTGCTCTAAAGTTACATAAAAACAATTTCCAAGTTTGTTCACTGTGTATATTTTGTTCTTTTTCATGGT